CCTCACCTGGTTTTGGTTCTGAGCCGGTGGGGGCACGGGGTGCTGCTTCTCCTGCACTCGGGGCTTCTCCCTCTGCTGGGCATAGGTGAAGCTGGGAGGTTGAGGGGAGCCTGTGCCAGCAGAAAGAGCTTCGGGGTGCCCCAATTTTTGATTTGGTTGTGACCCAGATCCACCTGGGGCTCCAGGACTGAACTTGGAAGCCACAGGAGTAAACTTAGGAGTCACTGGAGAAAACTTAGGGGCTGGAGCCGGAGATGAGGCTGGGGGCCCTCGGGGCTGGGTGTTAGCCAAAGACACAGGCTGGGTCTGGGACTGGACATGGAGTTGGACCTGAGGCTTGGGCTGGGGCTGGGGCTGAACATGGAACTGTGTCTGGCTCTGAGCCGGAGCCGGAACCTGGGGCAGAGGCTGGGAGCTGGAAGGGGACTTCCAAGGAGGCAGGGGTGCTGTGCCCCCGGCTGCAGGCTTGGTACTGGACTTGGAACTGAATGGAGTGGCCACTGGTGGGGGCACATATCCAGATGACACCTGCAAGGGGTGGGAGAGGGAAGAGAGATGCAGTCAGGAGGACACCATCCTCCTTAGTTCTATGCCCAGTCTCTCTGGCCCTGAGCCCTGCTTTTCCTACTCTCCGGTCCCTTACCCGGGCTTTGAAAGGATCATTCTTGGTCATGTCATCCAGCAGTGAGGACAGAGAGTCGATCTCCAAATCAATACTGCTCACCTTCTCCCTGGGCTAGAGGGTCAGAGGTCAGAGCACCTATTCCATGCCTCTATCCCCCCACCCCCAAGGCAGAGGTGCAGGGGAGGTAAGAAGAAAGGGCCCTCTTCTCCTCTCCTTGGGGGTGTCCAGTGCAGCCGCCCCTCCCAGGCCTCCGTACCTGTGGTGGGGGCGGTATGGGGGCCTCAGGCCCTCCCTCCTCCTCCGGAGGAGGCGGCGGGGAAGGGAAGATCTCCTCCTCCAGAGGCGCAGGGGGAAATGATTCCTCGATCGGGGGAGGGGGCGGCGGGAAGGCACCTCCCAGAGCACCCTCTGCATCGTCGCCATCCCCAGCAAGGGGAGGTGGAGGCAGGGGAAAGTCTGGGGTAGGAAGGAGAAAGACGTCGGCCGGGGTCCCTCTACCCCTCACCCAAGCTCCCCTCAGTTAACCGCTCTAACCCCTAACCCAAGAACTCTCTCAGGGGTCCCAGAGCGTGTGGGGAAGCAAAGGAGGGGCGCAGGGCGCCCTGGGAGTACCAGGTCAGGAAAGGCCGGGCGCACTGCCGAGGAGTGGTGCAGCTCCCGTTACACTTCGGAAAACGGACCCGGAGGGGAAGATTCGTGCCCCACATTCCCGACTCCCACTCCCAGGCGGGGGACTTGGAACGGTCCCAGGAGCCCTGGCTCCCAGCCACGAGCTCCACGATGAGGTAAGAACATCTGCTCGGGACAGGGTGGCTGCGCCC